TACTATGCAGTCCTAAAAAAGAATGATATTATGTCTTTTGCAGGAACATGGATGGAACTGGAGGCCATTATTCTTAGCAAACTAATGCAGGAACAGAAAACCAAATACTGCATGTTCTCACTTATCAGCGTGAACTAAATGAGGAGGCTCATGGACATCAAGAGGGAAACAACACACACTGGGGCCTCCTTGAGGGTGGAGGATGAAAGGTGGAAGAGGAGAAAAAAAATAACTTTTGAGTACTACACTTAGTAACCAGGTGAAGAAATCATATACACCACAAATCCCATGACACGACTTTATCTGCATATGTACCCCGAACCTAAAATAAAATGAAAGAAAAATCAAATAAAAACAACAATCTCACCTTCCTCCCAGAATCTGCAGGAGAAACAGTGTCTCTGAAACTTTTATTTACATGGACACCAAGAGAAAGGAGAGGGTGTAGCTAGAGCCCAGGTGTGTGACAGTCAGGTGAGAGTGGCCCTTACCTGGCAGAGCCAAGCAGCCTAGTGTGGAATAGGTTCATGCAAGAAATTTCTCTGCTTCTCTCCACAGATCCTCCTGAGGATCAAGGTCAGTGCTCTCCCAGAACGTTCAAAAGCAGAGAGAATCATTACCTTCTAGGGCTAATGTATTTCCCCAAAATCTCCAACTTTTTTCTTTTCAGCCGTTGTACAAATTGGGAAAATGTACACTTTCTGGGTATATTCTGCATAGATGAGAAAAGGCTTGAGAGGCATAAAGGCTGGGCTTTACAACCACTACCGCTCACTCCATCATCTTTATCTATGCATTTCCCTGGTAACCCAATCCACAGCCTGGTAACTCCCCCACTGTCACTTCTGCTGCATTACAGATACAGACCTGCAAATAGCTATGGTTGTGACTGAGTTTCTTCCTAACAACTAAACCTGTCTAAAGCTGCAAGGAAATCTTGCTGGGAGGAGCTTGGAATCTGGAATGAAGCCCGAGGGCAAGGCTGAAGTGGGTCATTTAAATGCTGCAACTCAGAGATTCACTCAGAAGACTGGACTCAATTCTGAAGGTCGCCAAGAAGGAGAGAACAATGTCTTCTTTACCCGTGAGTTGAAAAGGCACAGCCTTCAAAAATTTCGTGTCACACAAACCAAGAAAGAAATGGGAGATTTTATGAGATGAAAATATGAGCATTTTTGCTGTGAATGCTTTACTTAGAGCTATTGAGGTGTGGAATAGAAACCCTGAGGCTATGGTATCTGAGATGCTTGTGGGGATTGCGGTGTGGACCCTGGACCAGTGTAACCTTCGGTGAGTGTGAGGTGGTGTCTGATGAGCATAAACTCTGCGGAGATAATGTGACTTTAAGTGGGAGGTGGATTACCCACCAGGACGAGCAGGTGTGTGAATGGAGAGTAAAGGGGTGAGTCGGCTTTGTTTCCTGTCTATGATGTGAGTATGTGTGTGAGCACAGCCAGACCAGTGCATGAGCATCGTTATGTGCACAGTGAGCAGGTGTGTGTGACGCAGTGAGTGGTGTGGCTCTGTGTGACTGTGAGTGTGTGTGCTGGGATGTGACTGTATGTTGAAGTGGGATCATGCATGTGGCTTTCTTCACATGTGAATGTTTCTCCCCACACAGCAGCACCTCTGATGTGAATCCCATGTGGCTTAACTGGTGGGGATCTTGGGGATTGTGAGTTACCAAGGACTTATTTCAGATCACTTGTGAGAGCAGAATGTATGATCAGTAGATGTCTCTTCCCAGTAAGAGTGGGGAAGAGGAATGCAGACTATGGGGGTGATGGTTCCTCAGGTGGGGTCTGCACAGAGTGACCACTGTCTCTTGCCTCCCAGGCTCAGCTTGCCTGTCCCTAGCCCATCCAGTTCTTCCCACTGTGTGACAGGAGGGTGTGCAGATACTGGTTTGTTAGGGAAGGACATTAGAGGCCGTGATTTCAGAGACTGAATCACACAAAATATCCACTGTAAGCTCTGTCTGAACTGAGACTAAACTTGTTCTACACCCATGAAAGAACAAGTTAAGTCTCAGTTCAGAAGGAGCTTACAGTGGATATTAATCAACCAAGCAGCTGGGTTCACTGGCTTATGGCTATAATCCCACCAATTTTGGAGGCAAAGATGAGAGGATAACGAGGCCAGAAGTTTGAGACCAGTCTGGGTATCAGAGTGAGACCCTTTCTTTAAAAAACTTTAAATATTTGACTGGCAGAGAGGCAGGTACCTTTCTTCCCAGCTATTCAAGAGGGAGCAGATGTGTGAGATTCACTGCAGCCCAGGAGTCTGAGGTTTCAGTGAACCATGATTGCATCCCTGCATGTCAGCCTGGGTGACAGAGCAAGAACCTATCTCAAAAGTACAGAAAAATCATCTCATCTACTTGTAGTCATCATAGAAATCAATCATTCCCTCCAGTTATGTCCCTGACCCACAAGCTTCATTTGTGCAAGTACTGGGGCTGTGCTCTCAGTAGTGTGTGCCCCTTCTTGGAAGGATGTCCATGGCCCTTGATGATAGTGATGCATGTGCATCCCACACACAGGGGTTTCCTGTTCTTGCACCTCTCACTTACTCTCAATACTCTGGCAGGTGCCATACAAACTGCCTGTGTCTTTGTCTGTTGGTTCCTGCGTGATAATCAAAGGGACACCAATCCACTCTTTTATGTGAGTACTCCATGGTCCAATGGAGGGGTTGGCCTGCCCAACATTCTGCGTGCTTCACCCTCAGCAATGACCCACAGCTGCAGGTGGATTTCTACACTGACATGGATGAGGATTCAGATATTGCCTTCCGTTTCCGAGTGCACTTTGGCAATCATGTGGTCATGAACAGGCGTGAGTTTGGGATATGGATGTTGGAGGAGACAACAGACTACGTGCCCTTTGAGGATGGCAAACAATTTGAGCTGTGCATCTACGTACATTACAATGAGTATGAGGTGAGCATCCCAGGAGCTCCCAGCACCCAGGCGCTTTCTTTCTGATGCATTTTTCCTCTTGTAGATAAAGGTCAATGGCATACGCATTTACGGCTTTGTCCATCGAATCCCGCCATCATTTGTGAAGATGGTGCAAGTGTCGAGAGATATCTCCCTGACCTCAGTGTGTGTCTGCAATTGAGGGAGATGATCACACTCCTCATTGTTGAGGAATCCCTCTTTCTACCTGACCATGGGATTCCCAGAACCTGCTAACAGAATAATCCCTGCTCACATTTTCCCCTACACTTTGTCATTAAAACAGCACGAAAACTCACATGATTTGGTTCTTGCTTTCAGAGGGGAAAA